TGGTTTTCAGTTGATTTTTGGTTCTTGGAATTTCCCTTCTTTTTTTATGGGCTTATCTGCCTATTGGAAACAAAACGTTATTTTTTTTTATCCCGCATTACTAGATGTCAGTAGTGAGACACGTCTCACGTTATAGCAGTCCAGCATTTTGCCAGTTCAAAAAGTCACATTTTAATTCTTTCCGTCAGTACAGAAGTGAAGTTTGAGGATAAAGGTCATAGCCACGTAGCCCTGTGTGCATAACCAGGTGCTGGAGTGGTCCCCAAAGTTATGTGATTGGCTCCACCACCTGCCCCACAGCTTGCTCCCGCTCTAGGCCCTTGCTCTGATCTTGAGAATGTTCTGTAAGTCTCTAGGCAGGCCTAGCGTCTTTCTGTAAGTCCTAGAAGGTGAAGTCTTCCATTAAAATGTAAAATCCCTGAGCAAAGAGATATTATTTTATTCTGTTCACTCCTGCATCTGCAGTACCTGGTAATCACAGGCACTCAGTAACTATCTCTTGAAAGAAGGAACATCCTGAATGTCAAAACTGGCGTTCCCTCCCATCCAACCCCTTATATCTCAAACTTGACAGAAAGGAGTCCAAGTTTCTGGCCTGTTGATGTCTCCCTCCGTTTTCCACAGACTTGCTACTATTTATTTCTGCAGGTACTTTAAAAGATTTTGGGGTGGGTGTGACGCTAACAGTGATTGTGCTAAACCTGTGCATTCCGGAAGCCATTTTGAAACTACAGCCCAGACACATTATCATTTTTTAAAACTATACCATATATTTCAGTATGCATACTTATTTCAAGGGTGTTTTGGAGGCGGTGCCTGCCTGGAACCCAGGCACTGGCCAGCACACACGCACGGCATACCCTGCGTACTCTACGCACCCACAGCGTGGGGGACGGCCGTCATCCCCCGCAGGCCTCCACCCTCCAGGGGGCGGGTGTGCTGCCACCCATTGGCTCAGGCCGATACCACGCGCCCCGATACCCGGCACAGGAGCCACCTCCCAGAGCCCCGCAGTCCATGCCTCAGTCGGCCTGCGCTCCTCAGCCTGGCGGTTCTACCTCCGAGGGTTCGCCCGCCCTTGGTTTTCCTTACACCTTAGCCTTTGGCTCCTTTGACCACTCGAAGCCCCACAGCGTGTTCCAGCGGACTTCACCAGCAGACCCAGAAGTGGTGGGTGAAACACTGCCTCTGTTCCTCCTTGAGCCTGTCGGGAGCTGCTGCCTGCCACCACCATGGTGAGTTGAAGGAAAGACCTGAGGGGCAAGGCCGTAATTATGATGTCTACTTTCCAAATTACAGTCTGCTGCAAATCCTGAGACTCCAAACTCAACCATCTCCAGAGAGGCCAGCACCCAGTCTTCATCAGCTGCAGCTAGCCAAGGCTGGGTGTTACCAGAAGGCAAAATCGTGCCAAACACTGTTTTTGTTGGTGGAATTGATGCTAGGGTATTGTATTCGTACCTCATTTTTACCTTAACTTTTTACTCTGACGTTCAGTTCTTTTCCATAGATGGATGAAACTGAGATTGGAAGCTGCTTTGGTAGATACGGTTCAGTGAAAGAAGTGAAGATAATCACGAATCGAACTGGTGTGTCCAAAGGGTGAGTAATTTTATCAAAAATATGTGAACTCCTGATTTTATGCTTCATTTGTCTGCCTTTATAGCTATGGATTTGTTTCGTTTGTTAATGACGTGGATGTCCAGAAGATAGTAGGAGTAAGTAATCTAATAGAAAAATCTCTTATTTAGATTCTAGTTTTGTTAACGGTTCTATTTTCAGTCACAGATACATTTCCATGGTAAAAAGCTGAAGCTGGGCCCTGCAATCAGGAAACAAAAGTTATGTGAGTAGGAAAAGAAATGGTTCTTTTCTGACAATAGGCTTTTTTCTTCTTGCTTTTTAAAAAGGTGCTCGTCATGTGCAGCCACGTCCTTTGGTAGTTAATCCTCCTCCTCCACCACAGTTTCAGAACGTCTGGCGGAATCCAAACACTGAAACCTACCTGCAGCCCCAAATCACGCCGAATCCTGTAACTCAGCACGTTCAGGTAAGAACTGCTTATGTTCCTGTTCTCTTGTTTAATCCATTCTTTCTGTAAACTTTATTTTCAGGCTTATTCTGCTTATCCACATTCACCAGGTCAGGTCATCACTGGATGTCAGTTGCTTGTATATAATTATCAGGTAATTGAAGAGGGAGTAAGATGATTTACTTTTAATTCATTCTTTCTGTATAATTTATTTTCAGGAATATCCTACTTATCCCGATTCAGCATTTCAGGTCACCACTGGATATCAGTTGCCTGTATATAATTATCAGGTAATGTAAGAGGGAGTAAAATGATTTGCTTTTATTCATTTTTTTCTGCAACCTTTCTTTTCAGCCATTTCCTGCTTATCCAAGATCACCATTTCAGGTCACTGCTGGATATCAGTTGCCTGTATATAATTATCAGGTAATGTAAGAAGGAGTAAAATGATTTACTTTTATTCATTTTTTTCTGGAACCTTTCTTTTCAGGCATTTCCTGCTTATCCAAATTCACCATTTCAAGTCGCCACTGGATATCAGTTCCCTGTATACAATTATCAGGTAATGTCAGAGGGAGTAAAATGATTTGCTTTTATTCATTTTTTTCTGCAACCTTTCTTTTCAGCCATTTCCTGCTTATCCAAGTTCACCATTTCAGGTCACTGCTGGATATCAGTTGCCTGTATATAATTATCAGGTAATGTAAGAAGGAGTAAAATGATTTACTTTTATTCATTTTTTTCTGGAACCTTTCTTTTCAGGCATTTCCTGCTTATCCAAATTCACCATTTCAAGTCGCCACTGGATATCAGTTCCCTGTATACAATTATCAGGTAATGTCAGAGGGAGTAAAATGATTTGCTTTTATTCATTTTTTTCTGCAACCTTTCTTTTCAGCCATTTCCTGCTTATCCAAGTTCACCATTTCAGGTCACTGCTGGATATCAGTTGCCTGTATATAATTATCAGGTAATGTAAGAAGGAGTAAAATGATTTACTTTTATTCATTTTTTTCTGGAACCTTTCTTTTCAGGCATTTCCTGCTTATCCAAATTCACCATTTCAAGTCGCCACTGGATATCAGTTCCCTGTATACAATTATCAGGTAATGTCAGAGGGAGTAAAATGATTTGCTTTTACCATATTCATTTTTTCTGCAACCTTTTCAGGCATTTCCTGCTTATCCAAATTCACCAGTTCAGGTCACCACTGGATATCAGTTGCCTGTATACAATTATCAGGTAATGTAAGAGGTAGTAAAATGGTTTGCTTTTATTCATTTTTTTCTGCAACCTTTCTTTTCAGCCATTTCCTGCTTATCCAAGATCACCATTTCAGGTCACTGCTGGATATCAGTTGCCTGTATATAATTATCAGGTAATGTAAGAAGGAGTAAAATGATTTACTTTTATTCATTTTTTTCTGGAACCTTTCTTTTCAGGCATTTCCTGCTTATCCAAATTCACCATTTCAAGTCGCCACTGGATATCAGTTCCCTGTATACAATTATCAGGTAATGTCAGAGGGAGTAAAATGATTTGCTTTTACCATATTCATTTTTTCTGCAACCTTTTCAGGCATTTCCTGCTTATCCAAATTCACCAGTTCAGGTCACCACTGGATATCAGTTGCCTGTATACAATTATCAGGTAATGTAAGAGGTAGTAAAATGGTTTGCTTTATTCATTTTTTTCTGCCAACCTTTCTTTTCAGGCATTTCCTGCTTATCCAAGTTCACCATTTCAGGTCACCACTGGATATCAGTTGCCTGTATATAATTATCAGGTAATGTAAGAAGGAGTAAAATTATTTGCTTTATTCATTTTTTTCTGCCAACCTTTCTTTTCAGGCATTTCCTGCTTATCCAAGTTCACCATTTCAGGTCACCACTGGATATCAGTTGCCTGTATATAATTATCAGGTAATGTAAGAAGGAGTAAAATTATTTGCTTTATTCATTTTTTTCTGCCAACCTTTCTTTTCAGGCATTTCCTGCTTATCCAAGTTCACCATTTCAGGTCACCACTGGATATCAGTTGCCTGTATATAATTATCAGGTAATGTAAGAAGGAGTAAAATTATTTGCTTTATTCATTTTTTTCTGCCAACCTTTCTTTTCAGGCATTTCCTGCTTATCCAAGTTCACCATTTCAGGTCACCACTGGATATCAGTTGCCTGTATATAATTATCAGGTAATGTAAGAAGGAGTAAAATTATTTGCTTTATTCATTTTTTTCTGCCAACCTTTCTTTTCAGGCATTTCCTGCTTATCCAAGTTCACCATTTCAGGTCACCACTGGATATCAGTTGCCTGTATATAATTATCAGGTAATGTAAGAAGGAGTAAAATTATTTGCTTTATTCATTTTTTTCTGCCAACCTTTCTTTTCAGGCATTTCCTGCTTATCCAAGTTCACCATTTCAGGTCACCACTGGATATCAGTTGCCTGTATATAATTATCAGGTAATGTAAGAAGGAGTAAAATTATTTGCTTTTATTCTTTTTTTTCTGCCACCTTTCTTTTCAGGCATTTCCTGCTTATCCAAATTCAGCAGTTCAGGTCACCACTGGATATCAGTTCCATGTATACAATTACCAGGTAATGTAAGAAGGAATGAAATGATTTGCTTTGAATAATTTTGTTTTCCTATTTTTTTTTTAAGATGCCACCGCAGTGCCCTGTTGGGGAGCAAAGGAGGTAGGTTGTACCTCTGGTAAAGTGAATTAGCCTCTTTACATTACTGAAAACTTCTGTGTTTCAGAAATCTGTGGACCGAAGCATACAAATGGTGGTATCTTGTCTGTTTAATCCAGAGAAGAGACTGATAAATTCCGTTGTTACTCAAGATGACTGCTTCAAGGTATGAAAGGAATGGCATGCATAATTAAAAAGTAAAATAAAAGGACTATTTCTGTCTTTTCCAGGGTAAAAGAGTGCATCGCTTTAGAAGAAGTTTGGCAGTATTTAAATCTGTTGGATCCTCTCAGCTATCTAGTTTCATGGGAAGTTGCTGGTTTTGAATATTAAGCTAAAAGTTTTCCACTATTACAGAAATTCTGAATTTTGGTAAATCACACTGAAACTTTCTGTATAACTTGTATTATTAGACTCTCTAGTTTTATCTTAACACTGAAACTGTTCTTCATTAGATGTTTATTTAGAACCTGGTTCTGTGTTTAATATATAGTTTAAAGTAACAAATAATCGAGACTGAAAGAATGTTAAGATTTATCTGCAAGGATTTTTAAAAAATTGAAACTTGCATTTTAAGTGTTTAAAAGCAAATACTGACTTTCAAAAAAGTTTTTAAAACCTGATTTGAAAGCTAACAATTTTGATAGTCTGAACACAAGCATTTCACTTCTCCAAGAAGTACCTGTGAACAGTACAATATTTCAGTATTGAGCTTTGCATTTATGATTTATCTAGAAATTTACCTCAAAAGCAGAATTTTTAAAACTGCATTTTTAATCAGTGGAACTCAATGTATAGTTAGCTTTATTGAAGTCTTATCCAAACCCAGTAAAACAGATTCTAAGCAAACAGTCCAATCAGTGAGTCATAATGTTTATTCAAAGTATTTTATCTTTTATCTAGAATCCACATATGTATGTCCAATTTGATTGGGATAGTAGTTAGGATAACTAAAATTCTGGGCCTAATTTTTTAAAGAATCCAAGACAAACTAAACTTTACTGGGTATATAACCTTCTCAATGAGTTACCATTCTTTTTTATAAAAAAAATTGTTCCTTGAAATGCTAAACTTAATGGCTGTATGTGAAATTTGCAAAATACTGGTATTAAAGAACGCTGCAGCTTTTTTATGTCACTCAAAGGTTAATCGGAGTATCTGAAAGGAATTGTTTTTATAAAAACATTGAAGTATTAGTTACTTGCTATAAATAGATTTTTATTTTTGTTTTTTAGCCTGTTATATTTCCTTCTGTAAAATAAAATATGTCCAGAAGAGGCATGTTGTTTCTAGATTAGGTAGTGTCCTCATTTTATATTGTGACCACACAGCTAGAGCACCAGAGCCCTTTTGCTATACTCACAGTCTTGTTTTCCCAGCCTCTTTTACTAGTCTTTCAGGAGGTTTGCTCTTAGAACTGGTGATGTAAAGAATGGAAGTAGCTGTATGAGCAGTTCAAAGGCCAAGCCGTGGAATGGTAGCAATGGGATATAATACCTTTCTAAGGGAAACATTTGTATCAGTATCATTTGATCTGCCATGGACATGTGTTTAAAGTGGCTTTCTGGCCCTTCTTTCAATGGCTTCTTCCCTAAAACGTGGAGACTCTAAGTTAATGTCGTTACTATGGGCCATATTACTAATGCCCACTGGGGTCTATGATTTCTCAAAATTTTCATTCGGAATCCGAAGGATACAGTCTTTAAACTTTAGAATTCCCAAGAAGGCTTTATTACACCTCAGAAATTGAAAGCACCATGACTTTGTCCATTAAAAAATTATCCATAGTTTTTTTAGTGCTTTTAACATTCCGACATACATCATTCTGTGATTAAATCTCCAGATTTCTGTAAATGATACCTACATTCTAAAGAGTTAATTCTAATTATTCCGATATGACCTTAAGGAAAAGTAAAGGAATAAATTTTTGTCTTTGTTGAAGTATTTAATAGAGTAAGGTAAAGAAGATATTAAGTCCCTTTCAAAATGGAAAATTAATTCTAAACTGAGAAAAATGTTCCTACTACCTATTGCTGATACTGTCTTTGCATAAATGAATAAAAATAAACTTTTTTTCTTCAAATGTGTTTTTGGCTTTCCGATGTAATAATGTAAAATG